TCCGTCTTATATATGATGTGATAAATAATATCATATACATACATATATACATAGAAGCATATATGCACACATACAAATATCACATAATCATAGAACCTTCCTACTGGAAAAAAAAAAAAAACTTAAAAGGTCAAGTATTCCTGTCTCCTGCTCATCAATAACTTCTCTGCCAGATGGCCTCAGGTCTTTGCATTAACACTCCCAGGGAGGTTTGGAAGTTGGAAAAGTGAGAGGATTACCTTGTCACTGAGCCTGTTGGATTACTGTATTAATCTGCCTTCCGTCATCCTTTAATCGTAGTTTTGCCCTCAAATGGGCATTGTTTACTCCCTATTGTAGAAGACCCCATTGTTGGCTACATCTTTATAGATAGTCGTACCACTACTTTAAAGGGCCAGTGACAGACACCAAAAACAAAATAAAAACCCACATACACACTGGAAGCAAGCACTCAGTAAAATGTTGTAGAATTAATGAATGAAACAATGACACAAATGAGAGTATGTTTTCTCATGGTGGAGCGAAAAGGTGACAGCATCACCTCTGGTACCCCAACTCCCACCCCCTCCCCAATGCAGACAGGCTGAAAGACCGGTAGTGAGACTGGAGTTCAGCCTTCAGACCGGTAGTGAGACAATCCTTCAGCCGGGAGTTGGGCTCTGGGTGGCCTAGGTTGCCATGGCACCGCCTCGGGCTCCACCCTCTCTTGTCCCCCTCACCGCTCCCCCCCTGCAGCGGGGGTTGTGGCAGCCAGTCACGTGCCCGCCGCGTAGCCACACCTCTGCTCCTCAGAGCAATGTCAAGCGGTCACGTGTGATAGCAACAGATCACGTGGCTGCCATCGCCCCTCCGCCCCCTTACACTCTTCGCCCTCCTCCCAGTCGAAGCACCTCCTGTCCGCCCCTCAGCGCATGGGTGGCGGTCACGTGCCCAGAACGTCCGGCGTTCGCCCCGCCCTCCCAGTTTCCGCGCGCCTCTTTGGCAGCTGGTCACATGGTGAGGGTGGGGGTGAGGGGGCCTCTCTAGCTTGCGGCCTGTGTCTATGGTCGGGCCCTCTGCGTCCAGCTGCTCCGGACCGAGCTCGGGTGTATGGGGCCGTAGGAACCGGCTCCGGGGCCCCGATAACGGGCCGCCCCCACAGCACCCCGGGCTGGCGTGAGGTAAGTGCAGTCCCTTCCCAGGAATGAGAACCCGACTTTTGGTGATAGGAGTCTGTGATTGTAGGGTCTCCCTTGATCTGAGAATGGCTACCTCTCGATATGAGCCAGTGGCTGAAATTGGTGTCGGTGCCTATGGGACAGTGTACAAGGCCCGTGATCCCCACAGTGGCCACTTTGTGGCCCTCAAGAGTGTGAGAGTCCCCAATGGAGGAGGAGGTGGAGGAGGCCTTCCCATCAGCACAGTTCGTGAGGTGGCTTTACTGAGGCGACTGGAGGCTTTTGAGCATCCCAATGTTGTCCGGTGAGAAGGTGGTGGAGGGTTGGGCGTGGGGAGGGATTGAAAAGTGAGCATTTACTCTGGTCAGGCTGATGGACGTCTGTGCCACATCCCGAACTGACCGGGAGATCAAGGTAACCCTGGTGTTTGAGCATGTAGACCAGGACCTAAGGACATATCTGGACAAGGCACCCCCACCAGGCTTGCCAGCCGAAACGATCAAGGTGAGTGGGGTTGGTAGGCATTGAGAGGTGGACCAGTGCATCTGTACCTCCCCTTTGAAACTAGGATCTGATGCGCCAGTTTCTAAGAGGCCTAGATTTCCTTCATGCCAATTGCATCGTTCACCGAGATCTGAAGCCAGAGAACATTCTGGTGACAAGTGGTGGAACAGTCAAGCTGGCTGACTTTGGCCTGGCCAGAATCTACAGCTACCAGATGGCACTTACACCCGTGGTCAGTAGAAAGATGGTACCAAAATGGGTTCTGGGTCCCCATCCATTCTTCCTATTCCCTTTAGGTTGTTACACTCTGGTACCGAGCTCCCGAAGTTCTTCTGCAGTCCACATATGCAACACCTGTGGACATGTGGAGTGTTGGCTGTATCTTTGCAGAGATGTTTCGTCGAAAGTATGGGACCCACATACCCTGGACTACCTTGATGACTGCTACCTTATATCCCTTCTCACCTTAGGCCTCTCTTCTGTGGAAACTCTGAAGCCGACCAGTTGGGCAAAATCTTTGAGTAAGTGACCAACATGGGAGAAAAAGATTTTCCCTCCTGACCAGAGTTCTCCTGTCCCCCACAGCCTGATTGGGCTGCCTCCAGAGGATGACTGGCCTCGAGATGTATCCCTGCCCCGTGGAGCCTTTCCCCCCAGAGGGCCCCGCCCAGTGCAGTCGGTGGTACCTGAGATGGAGGAGTCGGGAGCACAGCTGCTGCTGGTACTGGAGATGGCTGTGGGCACAGGGAAAGACATGGTTTTCTGACCTTTGCCTCTCCCCTCAGGAAATGCTGACTTTTAACCCACACAAGCGAATCTCTGCCTTTCGAGCTCTGCAGCACTCTTATCTACATAAGGATGAAGGTAATCCGGAGTGAGCAATGGAGTGGCTGCCATGGAAGGAAGAAAAGCTGCCATTTCCCTTCTGGACACTGAGAGGGCAATCTTTGCCTTTATCTCTGAGGCTATGGAGGGTCCTCCTCCATCTTTCTACAGAGATTACTTTGCTGCCTTAATGACATTCCCCTCCCACCTCTCCTTTTGAGGCTTCTCCTTCTCCTTCCCATTTCTCTACACTAAGGGGTATGTTCCCTCTTGTCCCTTTCCCTACCTTTATATTTGGGGTCCTTTTTTATACAGGAAAAACAAAACAAAGAAATAATGGTCTTTTTTTTTTTTTTAATGTTTCTTCCTCTGTTTGGCTTTGCCATTGTGCGATTTGGAAAAACCACTTGGAAGAAGGGACTTTCCTGCAAAACCTTAAAGACTGGTTAAATTACAGGGCCTAGGAAGTCAGTGGAGCCCCTTGACTGACAAAGCTTAGAAAGGAACTGAAATTGCTTCTTTGAATATGGATTTTAGGCGGGGCGTGGTGGCTCACGCCTATAATCCCAGCACGTTGGGAGGCCAACGCGGGTGGATCACCTGAGGTCAGGAGTTCGAGACCAGCCTGACTAACATGGTGAAACCCTGTCTCTACTAAAAATACAAAATTAGTCAGGCGTGGTGGTGCACACCTGTAATCCCAGCTACTTGGGAGACTGAGGCAGGAGGATCGCTTGAACCCGGGAGGCAGAGGTTGCGGTGAGCCGAGATCATGCCATTGCACTCCAGCCTGGGCAACAGAGCAAGACTCTGTGTCAAAAAAAAAAAAAGAATATAGATTTTTAAATGGCTTTTACTTTTATATTCGCTAAACTTTCTCAAA